GAGCCATAGGTGGGGCCCACGATAAGGTCCAAGAGGTCATTTTTACTTTCTCCAGTGTTCACTTTCTTCCTAACTAAACAGAGAATTCTACGTGCTCAAGCTTATTGGAGAGAGTGTGGACTGCATTTTCTCAGCTCCCCCATCCCACCTCTTCTTTGCGCACCTAGGGTCCTTTAACTCCCACTGTGGTTGTGTTTCTCTTGTGGGAGGGACCGGACGGAGCAGACCCAAGCTGCAGTTCCCTCGCTCTGCCTCTGAGAATTTCTCATCCAAACCTCAATCACGTAGGATTGCGTAGAGAGGAGAAAAGGGGAGAGACAGAAGACACAGAGAGGAGGGAGAGGGGTGGCGGGAGGGAGGGAGGAAAGAAGGGAGTCTGGAAGCGGAGGGCTCCAGGAAAGGGAACCTGACTAGAGCGCGCTGTGCTTCCCAGCGCTCCAGGGGCCCGGCCCCCAGCTCGGCCCCACCTGGGCGCTCTTTCGCTCTTCCGTGGGTCGGCGGGCCGTGCGGGAGGAACTCTGGCTGCCGCGGGCTCTGCGTCCCACCTGCCATCTCGGTGGCTCTCGCCCGGGCCCCGAGTTTCCTGCGGAGCTAGCACTCCAGCTGAGCCAGCCGGAGGGGCGGCGGCGGCTCCGCGCGCCCAGAGCCTCAGCCCATGAATGGGACTCCACCCTGAGCGCCCCCTCCCGGGCCTGGGGAGGCGGCGGCGCGGCGGCGGGGGGCGCCCCGCAAGCCCGCGGCTCTGAGCGGCCACCCGCGCAGCAAGTTGGGCGAGTTGGCAGCCGCCTGCACCTGCCTCCTGGCCCCGGCCCCTGATTCCGCCTCCGGCCCCAAGCGCCCGGGTTGCGCCCTCGGCTGCCTCGCGAGGTAGCCCCAGGAGGCCTAGGGGCCCCGCCTGCGCCCCTGGCGCCAGACCATGGTGGGCAGCTCCGGCCAGGAGCCTCAGCCGCCGCGAGCCAACATCGCCTGCAGCCAGCCCCCGCCCCACCCGAGCGGACGCGCGGGTATTCGCAGCGCGCGGGTCACTTCCTTCCTCGGCCGGGATGGGCGGCGCGGGACTGAGTGATCGGCCTTGCGTCCGGCGGGTAATCCCCATCTGATCTGCTGCCTGTGAGCTGCTGACTGCCGGGGCGCGCGAGCCTAGGGGGCACGGGCAGCAGCGCGGCGATGACCTGATCCCGAGCCCGCCAGGGCGCCCCTTCCTTCCCTCCCTTCCCTCGCTCCCTCTGAGCCTGTGCGGAGACCAGCTCGGTGCGGCGGCCCCGGGTGGACCATGGCGGGGAGCTCCAGTTAAAGGCGTGTGGGCGCCGAGCTGGAGAGGACACCTTCGGCATCGCTGCCTTTTGAGGGGGCTTATTTAAACTACTGAGTCATTCCAGATTTAGGATTCCCTAAATAATCACCAACTGTGCCCGTCTCGTGCCGGAAAGCAAGCGGAAAGAGAAAGAGCGCCCACTCTTGGGACCCCGCAGATCGCCTCTCGCTGGTTTCTCCCCGAGGGGTGCTTGGCCCTCGAGGATCTCCCTCCCTCCCTCGCGCCCTCCCCCCTCCCTCGCCTCCCGCTCTCTTTGCAGTGCTGCTGGCCGGGAGTTGCTCTCACCGCAGCTGGAAACAGCTGCCCCCGCCCCGCGCCCCTACCCAGACTCCGGGTAACCGCTCCCACTTCGCGCCTCTCGGAATTCCAGAACTCGGGTGGCCGGCCCCTGGAAAGCCGCAGCCGGCGCGATGCATTCTGTAGACCTCACCCTGCTGGGACGGACCTCCTAATCTTCAGAACCGCGGGCCGCAGGGAGTTAAATTGCTGCCTTCCTCTCCTTCTCTCGTGCGGTTGGTGGCTTGTTTTCTAAAGGAACGTTTTATTCACTTTTTAGTATTTTCTACCGGGGGCGCGCTACCCGCCTGGGTCCAGACTCTGCTTTGTAAACGGGTTTTCTATGTATGTATGTGTAGGTATACTTTGGACACCTTACAACGCTTGCGCCTCTCCAACAGAGGCACGTCTTGTTATTTTGGGCATCGTTCTTCCCCTTCCACTTGGTACCCCGAACGCAGTGTGACTAAACTCCCCACTGCCCCTTGGACGCCGATCGCCTTGGGGTGCAAGTTTGGGGTGCAAACGTCTACTTCGCAAGAGGGCCTGGGACCGCCCCGCCCCGCCCCCCGGCCGCCAGAGGTTGGGGAAGTTTACATCTGGATTTTCACACATTTTGTCGCCACTGCCCAGACTTTGACTAACCTTGTGAGCGCCGGGTTTTCGATACTGCAGCCTCCTCAAATTTTAGCACTGCCTCCCCGCGACTGCCCTTTCCCTGGCCGCCCAGGTCCTGCCCTCGCCCCGGCGGAGCGCAAGCCGGAGGGCGCAGTAGAGGCTGGGGCCTGAGGCCCTCGCTGAGCAGCTATGGCTGCGGCGATAGCCAGCTCCTTGATCCGGCAGAAGCGGCAGGCGAGGGAGTCCAACAGCGACCGAGTGTCGGCCTCCAAGCGCCGCTCCAGCCCCAGCAAAGACGGGCGCTCCCTGTGCGAGAGGCACGTCCTCGGGGTGTTCAGCAAAGTGCGCTTCTGCAGCGGCCGCAAGAGGCCGGTGAGGCGGAGACCAGGTCAGTAGAAGCCCGGAGAGTGGGCTCCCCAGATAAAAATTTGAATAATTATTTTGTTTTGCAGAACCCCAGCTCAAAGGGATTGTGACAAGGTTATTCAGCCAGCAGGGATACTTCCTGCAGATGCACCCAGATGGTACCATTGATGGGACCAAGGACGAAAACAGCGACTACAGTAAGAAACATTAGCTTCTTACAATCTGATTAGATCCTTTCCGCCCTTCTTTTTCTCCCCCCAGCTCTCTTCAATCTAATTCCCGTGGGCCTGCGTGTAGTGGCCATCCAAGGAGTGAAGGCTAGCCTCTATGTGGCCATGAATGGTGAAGGCTATCTCTACAGTTCAGTAAGTACATTGTAGTGTGTATTTGTGTGTATCTTTTTTGTGTCTTTTTTTTTTTTTCCTACAGGATGTTTTCACTCCAGAATGCAAATTCAAGGAATCTGTGTTTGAAAACTACTATGTGATCTATTCTTCCACACTGTACCGCCAGCAAGAATCAGGCCGAGCTTGGTTTCTGGGACTCAATAAAGAAGGTCAAATTATGAAGGGGAACAGAGTGAAGAAAACCAAGCCCTCATCACATTTTGTACCGAAACCTATTGAAGGTATGAAACCAACTGACTGTCTTTGTTGGACCTCATAAGTAATTTTTGTTATTTTGCCTTTCAGTGTGTATGTACAGAGAACCATCGCTACATGAAATTGGAGAAAAACAAGGGCGTTCAAGGAAAAGTTCTGGAACACCAACCATGAATGGAGGCAAAGTTGTGAATCAAGATTCAACATAGCTGAGAACTCTCCCCTTCTTCCCTCTCTCATCCCTTCCCCTTCCCTTCCTTCCCATTTACCCATTTCCTTCCAGTAAATCCACCCAAGGAGAGGAAAATAAAATGACAACGCAAGACCTAGTGGCTAAGATTCTGCACTCAAAATCTTCCTTTGTGTAGGACAAGAAAATTGAACCAAAGCTTGCTTGTTGCAATGTGGTAGAAAATTCACGTGCACAAAGATTAGCACACTTAAAAGCAAAGGAAAAAATAAATCAGAACTCCATAAATATTAAATTAAACTGTATTGTTATTAGTAGAAGGCTAATTGTAATGAAGACATTAATAAAGATGAAATAAACTTATTACTTTAAAGGAAAGGATTTGGAGAATTGAACTCACAAACTGATGTTATATACTCAATAGCTTAAACTCATGATAATGCTGCGATGTGTGGTTTTGCTTGATTTTGTATTTTATTTGGGCATCTGGAATTGACACACCATTACATTCTGTTTGCAGGATTTTTTTTGTAACCATGAAATTGAACATTTCCAAATTATAAACTATGTTAATACCTATAAAATATATAGCCAGGAACCATTTATCATCAAGAAAAGTGTAAGAAATTATTTTTGAGATGTAATTTAAGATTGTTTTATGTAAAAGGAAAATCTTGTATGGCATCGAATAGCCTTAATGAGTTTAATTCTTTCACAAAAATGATTTCAAATTATCCTAGAGTATAACATTTTTATCAAAGATATTATTTCCGGAGTTCTTCTTTCTTTCTTTTTTTTTTTTTTTTAGTAATTTAGCAAAAACATTACTGTTCTAATGCTGAAGTGACTTTTGCCAGTGCCATGTCCAGGTGGTGAGGTATAAGTTACTTGCTCTTAGCATTTGGTCTGATTTTTTTGCTTTGTGGACACCTTTGAGAGTATCCACAAAGCAATGTCTCAGGTGTGGACACCTGAGAGCATGTTTTAGAAAGCTTTGTACCCTGTCTTGTGGCAGGAAAGAAAGAACAGGGGTTTTACATAAGGAAATAAGTCCTAGGAAATTAGTCAACGCAAATTGCATTTGCGTTTGTACCTTACCACAGTCTTATATTGTTTTTTAAACTCTGCCATGAAATTTGGAGACATGACTGTGAAATTCCTAACTTACTATCTTACAAAGCCAGTAGCTAATTTGTTGCTCTATGTATGATCCTGTTACAAGTCCAGTTTGCAATTCATTTGTTTCCTAGAACACAGAAGGGTACCAGTAATACACTAAATTTTCAAGGTGTGTAGAGAAATAATATGGAATTAGCAGCTATGACTCCAACAGACAGGATTGTGTGAGCAGCTGAAAGGAGCAAAAAAGAACTCAGTGTAAGAGAAGGCACATACATAGTTAAGAATACTAAAGTATTTTTAAAAATCAAGGAAGAAATAAATGTTACACAATTTGCATTGGAATAAATAGATCTATTTAGTCCTACAAATCAGGAGTGGTGTAGAGACATCCAAATTTAAAGAAAAAAAAACACAAAACAGAATGTTAAAAAATGTATGCAGATTTATGGATATTATCAATGAGAAGACATAGCATGTAACTTCTCCTATATCTCTACTGTCCAGCATGTATTGTTCCAAATATGACTCCCTAAAATATATACACTTTGCAGAAGCTCTAGGCCCTCACCTCAAACCTTGCCATTGGTTGCCGTATTTCAAGGTCAATATAGTTTCCCTCACTTTACACAATCATTATTCTTCAATAGTGGACCATATCCTTCACCAGGTATCCTATTTCTGTTATCTAGAGGTTAGCAGAAAATGAAATGAAGGAATTTCCCTAAGCAGTTGGGAAGAACAAATTGTATGCATGTAGGCAAAGATTTTGAAGATACATTTGCAAGAGATATTTGTTTAACCAAAATATTTGGAAAGTAACAAATAAAGACATTTAAATTTTCTAAAAATGGACTTGCTCTTCTAGGAAAAGAATACCCCTGGGGCAAAAATATAACTCTAGCTGTATTTCTTCTTGTCACTCTTGATTCAACTTGATTATAAATACACCTGTCACTACCAGAACCAAAAAAAAAAAGAAAAAAATCCCAAGCACAAAGCTTATTTTATTTGAAAAAAATAAAAAAGAAACTTCAACACTATGGGACACTGGCTCTTTTAGCATGAAATGACTTGAGCTTTTGTAGTGATGATACACATACACACTCATCAGTAAAACGATGGTTTCATAAATAACACAATTGATGCAAATCATAAAAATCAATTACAATTATGATTTCATGACAAAATATATTTAATTAAGTTTGTTATGAAAAAAATAGAGATATGAATCACTAACAAAATTCCTCCATTTTCAGTGGCTATTCATCATTTATCATCTAGACTCACATTTGTCTCCTTCCTGATAGCAGTTAAGAAAAAATTCTAACCACACAATTTGTATATTGTTTTTCTCCGTATTATGTTAAGCAAATGTTCACTGCAGTAAAATGTTTTGGAAATTAGCTTTGTCTTATTTCCAGTTTAGTTCAGAGAATTAATTGGAAACCTGATTTCTTTTACACATAAACCTGACAAAAAATGTAGCTTAGAGCAAAGGGTGAATGTTTGCTTAACTCCTGCTTACTTCTCAAGTACATGAAAACTTTAATAGAATATGCCAGTATTCACTGAGTTTTTAAAAATATTACCATGTGTAAACATATAATATCCAACTTCATCCAAAAATATGGTTGAGTTTAAGTACTTTGTTTTTCAGGCTTATTTCAAGTATAATAATTCTTTGATTTTCATTGTTCTGATTTCTGGGTCTTCAATTCATTCGTCACTTTTCCTTTTTAAGTAAAATAAGCTTTTTTTTTTTTTTTTTTTTTTTTTTGGAGTTGCATTGGGATTTTTCCCAGGAAAAAATATGGCTTTTAGTAATGCTTTGCAATTGGCTACGCAGATATAAATTAAGATATGTTTATTCTGAGTTCTTATTGGAATAAGTTTCAAAATCAACGAGCTTAAGAATGAAAACAAAACTTTTGAGAGTCTCACAAAATAGCTTTCTGGTCAATACACCTTACTTGATTTTTAAGCTCGCAGAATAAAGTATAGAAACAAATGGAGCTGAAGTTCCATTTGCTAATTCAGAGACTTTTGTGCTTCCGCAAATTGGAGGGCAGCAAGCCATCCTATTCTCATAGTAATCGTTTTGGCTTTGAAATTTACATACAATTTAATAGCACATTTTTAGCCATTATGGATTGGCGCAATAAAGAGATATCAATGTAATGCAATGTGATGCTTTATGGGCCTCATTCTAATTCAGAAAGCTTGTTTAAAAGAACTAAGACTCTTCTGTTTAATAAAATAGCAACAATCTAATATCTAGATTGGTAGTCCTGCGGTGCCACTAGTGGGAGATGAGAGTATTAAGACAAGAGTAAGGACAAGGAAAGACTTAAAGGTTGCATATTGAAAAGTTTGGAATTCCTAATTTGGGAGCACTGATTTCTTGGTGAAGAAGTAAGTATGACTACGTTGCCAGTAATTTTTTAAAAACATAGACCCAGAAATAGCAAATCGATTTCACCCTCATACCTTAGTCTACAAGGCCTTGCTCTTGAGAAGGTTTTCCATGATATTGCTTAATTTCATCTGCACAAGATGAGACACAAACATAAAAATTCCCTGCTCATTTTAATACCATAAAAGGCTGAGGTTATTTCTCTGTCATAAAATTGTAAATAGCATTTTTTAAGTCAAAATTACATTTAAAACAGTGGATTGTTCTACAAATATATATGTGTATATATACATATGCTTCTGAAATAAGGATATATTATATGAGTTTTTATTTGATTTGTGGTCTTTAGTCATAGGTAATCAAAAATAAAGAGATTTGAATGCAAAACTTTATACATTAATGTACATTTCTAATGATGGTACAAATTGCCACTTTATAATAAAAAAGAAACAGGTGGGAATAATAATCAAAGCACGTGTTCCTTCAGTACTTTGGTGATTTTTAATCCCCCTTGTGATGCACAGGAAATTATTTTTTAGTTACAAAAAGTTATCTTAGAAATCTATACTTCCCAATACAGATTTCATGTTAAGTCATATCAAATTGAGAATTTGTGGTGAAAGAATAGGAAAAGGATGCTAGATGCTGATCTTTCTTTTTCAGGATTTTTCCTGGAGCCCAAGTTAAAAATTCAATACTTAAATCTAAGTTAAGTGAAAATTAATAATGTTCAGAATGATGTATTGAGCTTTAGTAACAGACGGAAGCAAAAAAAAATAAGAATATTTAACATTATGATAATAGCCTTAAAATAATGTAATAAAAATTGCATCATTAAATGTTCTATTAGTTGGAAAGAATGAGCTGATGTTTCTTTGTCTTTGCTCCAAGTACAATTTAAAGACAGTGACATTCATTTTACTTAAAATTGTTCAAAAAGTCCAAAACATACTCCCATGGCTAGAATTGGTATTAGCTCCAATACAAGGTTAAATGTTACAATCTTAAGAAATTATTGACACTGAAATGTTTAGTAAACATGTTGTATGAGAAACTAAACAAATTAATGTTTCATTTTTCCATTAAAGCACAGATTATTCAAATCATTGTTTTCTGAGCTCAGATTTGTAAAACG